CTCATCTCAGACCTCCCGCTCCCGACCCTACACAGAGATTGCCTGGGGAGGCTGAGGAGCCGATGCAAACCCCCAAGGCGACGCACTTGGGAGCCGGTGGTCTCAAACACCTGCCGGGGGTCCTAGTCCCCTTCTGAAATCTACATGCTTGGGTTGGAGCGCAGCAGTAAACACCCTGCCCAGTGACCTGGACTGAGGCGCGCTGGGGGTGGGTGCGCCGTGTGGCCTGAGCAGGAGCCAGACCAGGAGGCCTAGGGGTGAGAGACACATTCCCCTCGCTGCTCCCAAAGCCAGAGCCCAGGCTGGGCGCCCATGCCCAGAACCATCAAGGGATCCCTTGCGGCTTGTCAGCACTTTCCCTAATGGAAATACACCATTAATTCCTTTCCAAATGTTTTAATTGTGAGAGTATCTGATATTCTTGACTGAACAATGTAAAAAACCCAAAGGGGGCTGCGCACGGCGGCTCTCGCCTAAATCCCAGCACTTTGGGAGGCCGAGGTGGGCAGATCACCTGAGGTCGGGAGTTCGACACCAGCCTGACCAACATAGAGAAACCCCGTCTCTACTAAAAATACAAAATTAGCCGGGCGTGGTGGTTCATGCCTGTAATCCCAGCTACTCGGGAGGCTTAGGTAGGAGAATCACTTGAACCCGGGAGGCGGAGGTTGTGGTGGGCCAAGATTGTGCCACCGCACTCCAGCCTGGGTAACAAAAGCGAAACTCCATCTCAAAAAAAGAAACGCAAACGGTGCAGCTGCCCCTTTTTCGAGGCACGTCCACCTCCCATTACCCACTTCCTTTTTTTTTTGAGACTGAGTCTTGCTCTGTCCCCTGGGCTGTAGTGGAGTGGCTCCATCTCGGCTCACTGCAGCCACTCCCAACGCCCTCCACTCCTCCCTACTCCGCGCTGGCCGGGGCGGGGTTCCGCTGGTCGCATCCAATAATAAGAACAGGCGGCGCGCGCCCTTCCCGGAAACTCCCGCCTGGCCACCATAAAAGCGCCGGCCCTCCGCTTCCCCGCGAGACGAAACTTCCCGTCCCGGCGGCTCTGGCACCCAGGTACTGGGGACCCCAGACCCACGCGGTGCAGGCGCCCCTGACGTCGCCTTTCCCGTCTCCGCAGGGTCCGGCCTGCGCCTTCCCGCCAGGCCTGGACACTGGTTCAACACCTGTGACTTCATGTGTGCGCGCCGGCCACACCTGCAGTCACACCTGTAGCCCCCTCTGCCAAGAGATCCATACCGAGGCAGCGTCGGTGGCTACAAGCCCTCAGTCCACACCTGTGGACACCTGTGACACCTGGCCACACGACCTGTGGCCGCGGCCTGGCGTCTGCTGCGACAGGAGCCCTTACCTCCCCTGTTATAACACCTGACCGCCACCTAACTGCCCCTGCAGAAGGAGCAATGGCCTTGGCTCCTGAGAGGTAAGAGCCCGGCCCACCCTCTCCAGATGCCAGTCCCCGAGCGCCCTGCAGCCGGCCCTGACTCTCCGCGGCCGGGCACCCGCAGGGCAGCCCCACGCGTGCTGTTCGGAGAGTGGCTCCTTGGAGAGATCAGCAGCGGCTGCTATGAGGGGCTGCAGTGGCTGGACGAGGCCCGCACCTGTTTCCGCGTGCCCTGGAAGCACTTCGCGCGCAAGGACCTGAGCGAGGCCGACGCGCGCATCTTCAAGGTGGGGACCCCAGCCCCGCCCCGCCCCGGGTGGCCCGGCACACGTGTTCTGTCCCCCTCTTCAGGCCTGGGCTGTGGCCCGCGGCAGGTGGCCGCCTAGCAGCAGGGGAGGTGGCCCGCCCCCCGAGGCTGAGACTGCGGAGCGCGCCGGCTGGAAAACCAACTTCCGCTGCGCACTGCGCAGCACGCGTCGCTTCGTGATGCTGCGGGATAACTCGGGGGACCCGGCCGACCCGCACAAGGTGTACGCGCTCAGCCGGGAGCTGTGCTGGCGAGGTGAGCGACGCCGGCTGCCAAGGGCGTTGGCACGGGGCCTAACGCCTGCCCCATTCTCTCTCAGAAGGCCCAGGCACGGACCAGACTGAGGCAGAGGCCCCCGCAGCTGTCCCACCACCACAGGTACCCTTCTCTCTGCCTGCCTCTCCTCCTGCCTGCTTACGTTCACCCTGACTTTTCCCTGCAGGGTGGGCCCCCAGGGCCATTCCTGGCACACACACATGCTGGACTCCAAGCCCCAGGCCCCCTCCCTGCCCCAGCTGGTGACAAGGGGGACCTCCTGCTCCAGGCAGTGCAACAGAGCTGCCTGGCAGACCATCTGCTGACAGCGTCATGGGGGGCAGATCCAGTCCCAACCAAGGCTCCTGGAGAGGGACAAGAAGGGCTTCCCCTGACTGGGGCCTGTGCTGGAGGTGTGGGCGTGCCCGGGGAGGGGGGGAGCGCGGACCACCGTTCCCACTGTCCTCCCCTCCTCAGGCCCAGGGCTCCCTGCTGGGGAGCTGTACGGGTGGGCAGTAGAGACGACCCCCAGCCCCGGGCCCCAGCCCGCGGCACTAACGACAGGTGAGAGGGGTAGGGGTTGGGAGGCCTGGGGCGGTGCCAGCACAGGATTCCCTTCCGGATGCAGGCGAGGCCGCGGCCCCAGAGTCCCCGCACCAGGCAGAGCCGTACCTGTCACCCTCCCCAAGCGCCTGCACCGCGGTGCAAGGTGAGTGCATCCCAGGAAGGGGCAGCCTGTCCCCCCCGTCACTCACAGCTTGGTCTCCACACAGAGCCCAGCCCAGGGGCGCTGGACGTGACCATCATGTACAAGGGCCGCACGGTGCTGCAGAAGGTGGTGGGACACCCGAGCTGCACGTTCCTATACGGCCCCCCAGACCCAGCTGTCCGGGCCACAGACCCCCAGCAGGTAGCATTCCCCAGCCCTGCCGAGCTCCCGGACCAGAAGCAGCTGCGCTACACGGAGGAACTGCTGCGGCACGTGGCCCCTGGGTTGCACCTGGAGCTTCGGGGGCCACAGCTGTGGGCCCGGCGCATGGGCAAGTGCAAGGTGTACTGGGAGGTGGGCGGACCCCCAGGCTCCGCCAGCCCCTCCACCCCAGCCTGCCTGCTGCCTCGGAACTGTGACACCCCCATCTTCGACTTCAGAGTCTTCTTCCAAGGTCAGTGAGGCCCTTGCCTGGGGGGCTGTCTCTGCCAGGTACTCAGCAGAGTCCCCTTCTTCAGAGCTGGTGGAATTCCGGGCACGGCAGCGCCGTGGCTCCCCACGCTATACCATCTACCTGGGCTTCGGGCAGGACCTGTCAGCTGGGAGGCCCAAGGAGAAGAGCCTGGTCCTGGTGAAGGTGAGACCAGAGCCTCAAGGAGGGGAGGCCATGTCACTGACAGACGCCCGATCCCTCCTGGCAGCTGGAACCCTGGCTGTGCCGAGTGCACCTAGAGGGCACGCAGCGTGAGGGTGTGTCTTCCCTGGATAGCAGCAGCCTCAGCCTCTGCCTGTCCAGCGCCAACAGCCTCTATGACGACATCGAGTGCTTCCTTATGGAGCTGGAGCAGCCCGCCTAGAACCCAGTCTAATGAGAACTCCAGAAAGCTGGAGCAGCCCACCTAGAGCTGGCCGCGGCCGCCCAGTCTAATAAAAAGAACTCCAGAACACGTACTGGCATCTTGGCTGGTGGGGAATTGGG